ATAATCTATCCACAGGTAGTTTTGACCCTGATCTCAGGTTGAAAGTCCTCAACTATGGAGCTTTCGAGTTTCAGTACAGTAGGCGCTTTCACTCCCCAGTAGAAATCTGGGGTGATGGCCAAAAAAAGTGTGTTGTCTCCCCCAAACCACACCATGCCAAGTTCAGCCAACGCAGACTAATGCATCCTTAGGTATTTGTCAAGAAGAGGTATAGGCGGTCCCTTTTCTCAGAATCTAACAGGTAAGAATGGCCTCTTGTGGCTTCCCAAACACGGCGGTAAGGACCAGTCTGCCAGTCCCTAATAAGAAATTGCTAATTTTAAAAACCATTCCGAACGCGGGCGCTTCCGGGCCCCTCTTCAACTGGCTTCGGAAGAAGGGGGGAGAACACGGTGAAGGGTTACAGCAAAGGAGGCTGAAAAACAGTCCCAAAGCAAGATTTGCCAGGACACTGGCTCGACCCGGAAGGGCGGGGGGACCTCTCTCGGCCGCCGGGGTCTGTGGGGTCGGCGAGTGTGGACGACCCGTCTGGCAGTCGTACACTGCCACAGCCCGAAGAGCGGCGCACGCGGAGCAGTTGCCGGGTTCGCGCCGCGAGTCAGCTCCCGGACACACGCCCAGGGTTGAAGGTGCCCTCTAGACCCCTCCCGCTGCCCCACAGAGGCCTGGGCCCATGCTACCTCTTAGGACGCTGGAGCCGCCGCCGCCGCTTCCCGCCGCGCAGGCTGGACCACAGCTCCTCGGATGCCACGGCGGTGTCACTCAGCAGAGCAGCCCGACAAAGCGTGGGTCCGCGTGCAGGAACCCGCCGGGCTCAGCCGGACGCTAGCCCCCTGCCGCCCCCGGCCCCGCCAGCCGCGCCCACTAGCAACGTGCTCGCGACCTCCAGTGCCCGCTCAGTGAAGCTTCTGCATGCCGCGCGCGGCACGTCGGGACTCGTAGTTCCGGCGCGGAGGACGTGCGTCGCGGCACTCTCGCCTGACCGTCTCCACGTGACTCTCGCACCTCCGGAAGTGACGTAAGCAGACACGCGTGGCGCGGGCCGCCGTTTCCGCAAACAGAATCGCGTTTGGCTGTGCTGGTGAGTGTGACGGCTGGAACTCCGGCCCTTCCATTCTTGATTAATCACAATCCCTTACTAACAGGATGTGTGAACCTATTGGGTACTGTACAACTTCAAGCCTCGAAATCAGATAGGCACCACCAACCTCATTTCCTGTTTCACCTTGATTTTCTGTGATACCAAAATCTCAGCTTCACAAAGTCATTGAAAGGTATGTAGTGTAATCTATTCAGCTGGAACTGTTACAAGTAATACCAATTTTTTTCCTATTCTAGTGTTGGTTCATGAAGTTTTACCATCAATTCAAGTAATCATAAATGGCAAATTCTGCAAAAGCAGAAGAATATGAAAAGATGTCTCTTGAACAGGCAAAAGCGTCAGTGAATTCTGAAACAGAGTCTTCATTCAATATTAATGAAAACACAACAGCTTCTGGGACTGGGCTTTCTGAAAAGACTTCTGTCTGTAGGCAAGTAGACATAGCAAGAAAGAGAAAAGAGTTTGAAGATGATCTTGTAAAGGAAAGTTCTAGTTGTGGGAAAGACACTCCATCCAAGAAGAGAAAACTTGATCCTGAAATTGTCCCAGAGGAAAAAGATTGTGGTGATGCTGAAGGCAATTCAAAGAAAAGAAAAAGAGAAACTGAGGATGTTCCAAAAGATAAATCTTCTACTGGAGATGGCACTCAAAATAAGAGAAAAATAGCACTTGAGGATGTTCCTGAAAAGCAGAAAGTATGTTCAGTGTATTTTCATTTATTCATAATCTTGATTTTTTTCTATTCTCTTTTATTTTCAGAATCTGGAAGAAGGACACAGCTCAACAGTGGCTGCCCATTACAATGAACTTCAGGAAGTTGGTTTGGAGAAGCGTAGTCAAAGTCGTATTTTTTACCTAAGAAACTTTAATAATTGGATGAAAAGTGTTCTCATTGGTATGATCCAACACCAAGCTACTGAGTCTTTAGTAGTTTATTGTGACTGATTTCTCTCTTTTAGGAGAATTTTTGGAAAAGGTACGACAGAAGAAAAAACGTGATATCACTGTTTTGGACCTGGGATGTGGTAAAGGTGGAGATTTGCTGAAATGGAAAAAAGGAAGAATTAACAAGCTAGTTTGTACTGGTAAGATAAATAATGATATGGGAAAGAATAATTGATACTTACTAATACCCTTCCATCCTTCCAGATATTGCCGATGTTTCTGTCAAACAGTGTCAGCAGCGGTATGAGGACATGAAAAATCGTCGTGATAGTGAATATATTTTCAGTGCAGAATTTATAACTGCTGACAGCTCAAAGGTACAGTTTCTTTCTTTGGTCAATTTATTTTTTCACAATCTTAACTCATTTTAATTTGTTTCAGGAACTTCTGATTGACAAATTTCGTGACCCACAAATGTGTTTTGACATCTGCAGTTGTCAGTTTGTCTGTCATTACTCATTTGAGTCTTATGAGCAGGCTGACATGATGCTGAGAAATGCGTGTGAGAGACTTAGCCCTGGGGGCTATTTTATTGGTACTACTCCCAATAGCTTTGAATTGATGTAAGTACTTCTAAATATATTGTGGTTTATAATTTTTATTTTGGTTGGGGGATAACCTTGATAGAAGACGCCTTGAAGCTTCAGAAACAGAATCATTTGGAAATGAAATATATACTGTGAAATTTCAGAAGAAAGGAGATTATCCTTTATTTGGCTGCAAATATGACTTCAACTTGGAAGGTGTTGTGGATGTTCCTGAATTCTTGGTCTATTTTCCATTGCTAAATGAGTAAGAAGTCATTAATCTGTTCACTCTTTTCTAGCTTTTTCATTAAGTATTCTTTTTTGGACAGAATGGCAAAGAAGTACAATATGAAACTAGTCTACAAAAAAACATTTCTGGAATTCTACGAAGAAAAGATTAAGAACAATGAAAATAAAATGCTCTTAAAACGAATGCAGGCCTTGGAGGTGAGTATTTAGAAAAGATGTACAAATTTCAGATTGTAACTAGGACTTTCATTTCTTTCCCCAGCCATATCCTGCAAATGAGAGTTCTAAACTTGTCTCTGAGAAGGTGGATGACTATGAACATGCAGCAAAGTACATGAAGAACAGTCAAGTAAGGTTACCTTTGGTAAGTTTTAATTTATGAAAGTATTTTATAGATAAAATTTTCTTTTTCTCTTTTGTAATTTTAGGGAACCTTAAGTAAATCAGAATGGGAAGCTACAAGTGAGTATATCATCAGCATAGATTAACTGATACAGTGAATCTGAATCTTTTCTGCTTGGTGAAGGGTCTTTCCTCCATGGCGGAAATACTCTTGATGGATGGTGGTTGCCGAAGATTGGTGTGGCTGTGGCAGTTAAGACAATGAAGTTTGCCTCATTGATTGACCATTCTTTCACAGAAGATTTCTCTGTAGCATGCAGTGCTGTTTGATAGCGTTTTACCCACTGTAGAACTTATTTCTAAATTGGAGTCACTCCTCTGAAACCCTACTGGTCTTTATCAACTAAGTTTTTGTAATATTAATATTCGAAATCCTTGTCATTTCAACAATGTTCCCAATGTGTTTACCAGAAGTAGATTCTATCTCAAGCTCATCCATAAGAAGCAGCTCTTCATTTGTTCAAGTTTGATCATGAGATTGCAGCAATTCAGTCACATCTGCAGGCTCCACTTCTAATTCTGGTTCTCTTGTTGTTGCCATCCCGTCTGCAGCTACTTCCTCCACTGATGTGTTGAACCCCTTGAAGTCATGCATGAGGGTTGGAATCCAGTTCTTCTAAACTTGCGTTCATGTTGATATTTTGACCTCATCCCATGAAGCATGAACATTCTTAATGATATCTAGAATGGGGAATCATTTCCATCAGGTTTTTTATTTACTTCATCCAGATCCATCAGAGGAATCACTATCTATGGCAGCTATAGCCTTACAAAATGTATTTCTTAAATAATAAGACTTAAAAATGAAAAGTACCCCTTGATCAATGGGCTGCAGAATGGATGTTGTATTAGCAGCCATGAAAATAACATTGATCTCCTTGTACATCTTCATCAGACCTCCTGGGTGACCAGGTATATTGCCAATGAGCGGTAATATTTTGAAAAGAATTTTATTTTTCTGAGCAGTAGGTCTCAACAGTGGGCCTAAAATACTCAGTAAACCGTGATGTGAACAGATATGCTGTCATCCAGGCTTTGTTCCATTTATAGAGCATGAGCAGAGCAGATTTTACATAATTCTTAAGGGCCTCGGGATTTTTGGAAGGATAAATGAGCATTGGCTTCACCTTAAAGTCACTAGCAGCATTAGTCCCTAACAGGAGAGTCGCCCTGTCTTTTGAAGCTTTGAAACTAGGTATTGACTTCTCTCTAGCTATGAAAGTCCTAGATGGCATCTTCTAATAGAAGACTGTCTCGTCTTCATTGAAGATCTTATTTAGTGTAGCCACCTTCATCAATGATCTTAGCTAGATCTTCTGCATAACTTGATGCAGCTTCTACATCAGCACTTGCTGCATCATCTTGCACTTTTACATTATGAAGGTGGCTGCTTTCCTTAAACGTCCTGAACCAACTTCTAGTTTCAGACTTTTCTTGTGCAGTTTCCTCACCTCTCTCATCCTTCATAGAATTGAAGAGAGAGAGTTAGGGCCTCTGAATTAGGCTTTGGATAAAGGGAATGTTGTGGCTGGTTGATCTTTGCAGACCACTCAGACTTTTTCTGAAAATCAGCAGTAAGGCTGTTTGCTTTCTTATTCCAGTGTGTTCATTGGAGTAGACTTTTATTTTAAGAACTTTTCCTTTGCATTCATAACGGCTGATTTCAAGCCTAGCTTTTTGCCTATTTTAGCTTTTTACATGCCTTGTTCACTAAGCTTAGTCATTTCTAGCTTCTGATTTAAAGTGAGAGATGTGCAAGTCTTCCTTTCACTTGAACATGTGGAGACCATTGTAGGATTATTAACTGGCCTTATTTCAATATTGTTGTATCTCCAGGAACAGAGAGGCCAAGGAGAGGGAGGGAGAGAGATGAGGGAACAGCTGATTAGTGGAGCAGTCAGAGCACACATGACATTTATGAGTTCTCCATCTTATAAAGGCACCTCGATAAAGTTTGTGGCACCTCAAAACAATTACAGTAATAACAGCAAAGATCACTGATTACAGATCATCATGACAAATAATAATGGAAAAGTTTGAAATAATGCAAGAATTACCGTAATGTGACATAAAAACCCGAAGCGAGCATGTGCTGTTGGAAAAATGGTGCCAGTAGACTTGCTTGATATGGTATTGCCACATACCTACAATTTGTAAAAAACACCAATTTGTAAAGCTAAATAAAGCTAGGTATGCCTTTAATAGGTTTCAACTTGATTCAGAACAAGGAATCCTAAATTCATTTAGCTGTCTTTGAGTCAAAGCAGGAAACCTTATTTCAGGGAGAGAGCTCTTGGGGCTAATACATGTAGAAATAGAAATAATATCTCTGAAGTATTGATTGTCGTAGAGCTTTTGGCTTACTTTCTTCACAAGGCCCTACAACACAATAATTGGATAATTGGGTGAATTGTTAACATGTCATGTTATGTATGTTCCTTTAATTCTAGTTTTCTAAAATATCTTTAATATTTTTAATTCTAGTTTTCTTTGTTATACTTATTTAAAATTTAATTTTATTATAATTTTAATTTGTTATACTTCTAATTTAGTTATACTTTTATTTTTCTTACCTTAAACTGATTTTTAGAGCTGTTGAACTGGTTTTCCCATGGGCTGCAATATCACTGAGTATTATAGTAAGTAGATAATTGTTTTAAAGTAAGCAAGTACCATCCCATGTCTGCCTAAAAATGATTCAAATAATAGAGGAACTCTTAGAATTAATGGGGATTTTCCTCTTCAGAAGCTGCTTGAGAGCCTAAGAATTTTCACCAAATTATGAACAAGACAGATTGTTTTATTTATTGTAATCATATGAGAAACTGAACTCTTATTTATTTCTTCTTTAGGTATTTACTTGGTGTTTGCCTTTGAGAAACAGCAGTGAGCACATAGGCAGTAGTCCCAGAGGGGCCGTGTTCTGTCCTGCACAAATTTGAACAACTCATCTCGATATATTTGATATTTCTCTGTCTGTTGATTTTAATTCTAAATGTGCAGGATGCTGCCAGAAACTCCAATGTAGAAATTCAACATTTGCTGTCTGTGACAGATGAACTTTTGCATGTGTATATAAGAATGAGTTGGGACCTCTGTCTTTAAAAATCTATTTTTAGGTAATGTTCTAAGAATTCCATTTGCCTCTATGATCTTAGCTCATAAAAATATAATATGACTTGATAAAGCAACTAAACTCTTTCCACAGTGTTCAGATTTGTCCTGTGTGTGTTTACAGTATTCAATTTATTGCAGTTATAGAATTGGTCAGAGAGCATTTTCATAGTGTGCTCATTTCTATGGTTTTGTTATATAGCATTTTTCAACATTTAATGGTCTGTACAGTTGAATGTAAGTGTTCAATATGTATTGCTGAAGTTATAAGTTTAAAACTCAATTTCAGATGCTCATAAAAGTTACTTAGCTAAAATTTTAGCAATTTATTGCATTTTGAAATAATCATTAACATGCTGCAATTCAGGAGCTGGTTAGAACATTTTAAGTGGCAGCATAGAATTTTGGAATTTTGGGGCTTTCTTTTCAGAAATTGCTACCATAGTAATTAATGTTTCCAGTTATCAAGATTGTGATTAGACACATTTACCTTTCTTCATTGAACAAATGGTGCCATAGTTATTTTTCTCAAAATTTAGTGAAAATCCCTCCCATGTAGACATGTTGCACATTTTTTCCAAATTTATACATGGAACTGCAGTAGGAATATTCTCACCATCTGATGCCATGTACCCACTTCAGAAATAAGCAATACTTGTTCCTCTGTTACAACCTCAGCACTTTGCACCGTAGGAGCCATTGTTAAAGTTGTCACTTGTGTAACTGACTGCTTTTCCAAAACTGGTACTTATGTGAACTGTTGTCCTTGCTTTACACCACCATTTGGAAAACTTACCAGTTTTTAGATGTAGATGTAGTGAAAAACTTCAAGAATGAAGCAGAGCAATTGAGTATTCTTTTTTAAATTATTAAGCCATGATTTACAAAAACATTACTTTCTGTAATTCACAATACTTGTTTTAAAAACATAGTGTCTTCATTAGTGTGCATCTATTAACTGTTCATGGTGTTAGAGTTGCAAACTTTTTAGCAAGAAAATATGGATTTCCTCATTTCAGTTCCTTCTGCAGCCTGTGAATCTCCACAAAGTGTTACCAGTTTACAAAAATAAGTCTTTTTGCCTTAAGTCATTTTGGAAATAAGTAATACTGCATCTGACTCTGGTGGCTGTATTAGCTAGGAAAGGTTTGTAAATGGTGTCAGTGAGGTGGGGAAAGGAAGTCTTCCTGTCACATATGCAGGTTCGTTTTCATTCTAGGGCAGTGCCAGGAAGTATATTGATAGCTTTGTAGGTACAGGAAAAACATCATCATTATTTCCTCTGTTCACATTTACTGGTCTTAATTAACAGGTAATAATAATACATGTACTTTTAGCCTGAAACCTCTTCCACGCCATGGGTAACTTGGGGGAGAGAAGAATCCTCCAAACGATGGAGTAGCCAGTGGTAATACAAAGCAGGGAGAACAGAAAGGTAGAGTTACTAAGGCCTTCAGTGAACAGAAAGGAGCAGAGAGCAAGATTAGATCTGAGAAGATGCTCTGGGGACTGAGCCCACTGTTGTTGGTGTCAGGGAGGCTTACTGGAGCCACACCTGCAGGCGCTGTGTTCAGGCACCACCTTCCTCCTTGAGCTTTGCCTGTCTCTTGCCTTATCAGTTCTTCCTCCACCACCCTACACCCCCCTCCCCCCGGCCCCAAGCCCCTGTGTCTCCTTGTTACAATTAAGTTTCTGGATATTGACTTAAGAACTGTTAGGAAGAGGACTAGAAAAGGCTTCCCCTGCCTATCCTCTCCGATCACCAAGGTGGAAGGGAGCTAGTAGGACTCTTCCTTGACACACCTTGTCGTCTAAATGTTCGGTATTCTATTCAGGACTTACGGTAACTATTATGAGGGAGGCATGGCTTTCCACCGTCGGGCCAGGAAGAGCACCTGTTGCTGCAAGCTCAGTGAAGTGGGGCACTCCCAGACCTGCCATGCAGTTTATCCTCTGAGAATGGAATTGGAAATGAAGACCTAACCAGCTATTGGTGGGAATGACGGAACTGGGGATTGCGATGATTGATCTGGGAACATGGCTGGATTGTGATTTAACCAAGAATGCTGATGTTGAATTCTTTGGGCCTAGAATATACTTGAGAAAGCACTAGTGGCTTGTGTTCAGGGAGAGGAGCTGGCAGTTTTTAACCACTTCTGTGGGAGCCGTGTTCTAACCTGTGGAAAGTATTGCAATTCTGTGAGAGTGACTCTGCAGAGTCACTGCACCATCAGGCTTGGCCCTGCTGTGCCTTCAGTACCCAGCCAGGTTCTCTGGGTCCAGGGTGACTCTCCAAAGAAATTGGCCTTCAGCTGGAGAAAACATTGGGTGGAGACTCTCACTTATGTTAATGCAATCTTGAAATGACTGAAAGGTAGATTGCCAGCACAGTGAGTTTCCCAGCCTGCTCCCCCATCCACACTTGGAAATTGAGGGAGCATGACCGCTCTCTGACTTCACATGTTAATAGAGGATCAGAGCAGAGTTGGGAGTATATTGGTCAGGATCATAGAAAAGAAGACAAAGCTTGCTCAGCCATGAGATGGCCAGGTATCCAGTTTTGTTAACTCTCTTTGGGAATTTCTTTTTCAGCCTGTTTTTTAGCTTAGTGCCATTATGTCATTTTGATTTGTATTCAAGTACTCTTCAAGTATCTTTGTAATGAAGGTTTGGCTACTTGTATAGGTCTGCCTGCAGGGTGAAAATGCCAGTGTGAATATTCTAGCTACCAAACATTGTTTTTTGTTGAAAAACTGACTTTCTGTTGTCTACCTCAGGCCTTGTGCATTTGGGTTATCTCAAGCCAGTCACCACAGAGGGTCTCTAGGGTCTGCAAAATAGAGGCCAAATCCAGGGACCAGGCCCTAATAATAGAAGTTGTACCAAAATGCCTGTGGTACTTGATGGCCTGTTGGTCAAATAGGAAGTACAAGTGTGTGATGTTAGAACCTCCCTAGTTGCTGCTATATCAAACACTGCACACTTGACAAGTGTTTTCATTCCCCGCCCTCTGACAGAACAACATTCCTAATTCTTTGAAGGCAACCAGTGCAAAGGCTACTACACTTGTGTAATGATATTTAGCAGATGCATACAGGACTGGATCCCAGGGCACTGTCAGTTCTTCCCTCCCTCTCGTGCTGCTCAGTTTGTCCTCTGCTCCCATGTAGGCCTAAAGTCACCCCACTCCTTAGTGCCTGCACCTCACCACGATATTGAGGAAGCACAGGACATCCAAGGGTACTCTCCAGTTTGGCTGTGGAGACTTGAGCAAGCCCTAAAGTCCCCTGCTCCCTGGACTTCTCCTGGGTTGTGCTTTTTTGGGGGCAACATACCTTGGACAAAGCTGAGCTGACAGCTAATGTTTATTAGCCTCCTACCTAAGTCAGTCACTTTGCTAAATTCTTCACCTGTGGTAACTCATTTTGATTGTTATAACATCTCAGCACCGTTATTCCCATTTTAATGATGAGGAAACTGAGTCATAGAGGATACAGACTTGCCCAAAGGAGAGCCAGGATTTTCACACCCCCTCCTCAAGCTGGGCCTGCCCTCCAAGTGCTTGTTATATACCTCCACGGGTGTCAGCCCAGATGACTCCTCACCCATCCACCACCTGCAGCTTGAGATGTTAACTATTAGAGCTCCATTCTTTTGGTTCAAAACGTTGATACTTACTTAGATGTTCCCTGAGAGGAGTGTTTATTTCTGAGTAAGGGGCTTTGTTGAAAGAGGGGGTTAGAGAGAGCAAGACAGCACTTGAGTGCACTGGCAGGAAGCAGAGATAAGACTTGAATTTCAGTTTGGTAGACCACCTTCTTTAGCAGCCCAACCTGTAGCAAATCTAGTTTAGCCTGCATGGCAGGGAGAGGGATTCTCTTCCCACCCTCACCATTTGCAAGTGGCAGGAGCTGAGAATGCCAGTACGAGAGTGTAGCCAAAGTGAGAGGCTGAGAGCAAAGGAGACATTTTTTTCAGTTTTGAGTCGAGTATCCAGACAGAGGCAAATCATTTTGTTTAACTTTTTATTAAAGTGTAACTATAGAAACACATCAATGATTTTTCACAAGTGGAGCACGTGCATACAATCGGCACCCCAGAAGCCCCCCGTCAGATTCCCTTCCAGTTAACTACCTCTCCAAGGGAAACCACTATCCTGAGTTCTAAGCGCATAGATTAGTTCTGTCTGGTTTGGGGAGATATATAAATGGAATTATGCATTCTTCGTATCTGGTTTCTTTTCACCAATATTATGTTTGTGAGATTTTTGTTGCATGTATTTGTACATGGATTTTCATTCTCATGGTTGTATAATATTTCATTGTGTGAATAAACCACATACTGTTTATCTGACAGCTGTTTGGTTCATTTACCATTTGGAAACT